TTTGTCTCCTACACTGCATTTATAGTTTTATTAATCAGGCACATAGAATTACCATTTCGGAGCTTGTGATCACCATATGTAGTTATCACTCCAAGCTGCTTAAATTCCAGTCTAAAACAAACAAAACATTCTAATTATTCTGTGCTACCCTGACAGGGGTAAGTGAAAACTTTCCATTCAGGTTTGTAAGAACGAGCTCCCAGACCTCCACCTCTTCCCCTTGCTGCCTCTGAGGACTCTTGGAGGTCTAGGGAGGCCAGTTTGGGTTTTCTTGCTCAAGAAAGTAGCCACCCCACCCAATTTGGAAGGATTAAAGCTTGTCCTAGTTTTGCTTCATTGTTGTACTTCTAGCATGCTAAAGAGCTAAAAAATGGGAGGAAGAAAATACAACAGAAGGCACCATTCCAGTACCAAACTGAAAAGAAACACAAAAACAAGAGAGCAGCATGTTTTTAACAGCTTGCGTGGAAAAAATATTGACTGGGGAGTTTGGACAGCACTGTTCATTTTCTCTCACCGCCCGCGTTATTTGTCTTACGGAGCAGGAGCCAGATACCATTCTGGAGAAAGAGCCGCGGGAAGAGGTGGAGGGGTTCTGTGGAAGTTTGAGTCTGAGCGGAGAAATTAGGGCTGGAGATCCAGTGGCTCAGGGCCAGGAAGAAGTCAGGGGAGGTGCTAAAGCCTTTTTCCTCCTGGCCTCGGGCACTCTCTTTGGTCCGCCTGAGTCTTAAGAGGGCACAGCGCAGATCATTCAGGTAGGTTCCTGGCTCCTTCAGACTACAACGAGCTGGATGAATCCCTGTCCCTGTTTCTTTCGGCTGGGGAAAGGACGCAGGGGTTCCATTCGCTTTCTTAGCCCACCCGTCTTCTTGAGTTCAGACCTACAACTCCTGCAGTGGGGGTCAGAAGGGAGCCTTAATCATCGGGACAGAAACGCGGCTCCCCAACTTCGGCTAAACCAGCGTGGCGGCCTTCGTCCCTACTGCCTGGGCGCGGGGCGGGGCCTGGGCGCGGGGCGGGAGGCGGTGACCAGCAGCAGGAGGAGAAAGAACATGGCGGGCGCATCAGAGCTCGGGACCGGCCCAGGAGCAGCGGGTGGAGATGGAGATGATTCGCTATACCCGATCGCGGTTTTAATCGACGAGCTCCGCAATGAAGACGTGCAGGTACTGGACTGAGGCCGGGGACCCGAGGCGAGCATTGTTCTTCTTTCTACTTTCTTTTCTGAAGCTCCGACTCAACAGTATTAAGAAGTTATCAACAATTGCCCTAGCACTTGGAGTAGAAAGGACCCGAAGTGAATTGTTGCCATTTCTTACAGGTATGTGAATCTTTGTTTAAAGAAAGGTAGGGATGTTGATGAGTCCTGTTGTTGTCACTTCCAGATACAATTTATGATGAAGATGAGGTACTATTAGCTCTTGCTGAGCAGCTGGGAAATTTCACTGGCCTAGTGGGAGGTCCTGACTTTGCCCACTGTCTGCTGGTGAGTATTTATAAGCTGCCTACCCTCCTTCTTCTTCTCTGGTTTTCCTTTTTAATCCATTCAGCCTCCTTTGGAAAATCTGGCAACTGTGGAAGAGACTGTTGTTCGTGACAAGGCTGTGGAGTCCCTGAGACAGATCTCCCAGGAGCATACTCCTGTTGCTCTGGAAGCTTATTTTGTACCTCTGGTGAAACGCTTAGCAAGTGGGGATTGGTTCACCTCTCGCACATCTGCATGTGGTTTGTTCAGCGTTTGCTATCCCAGGGCATCAAATGCTGTTAAAGCAGAAATCAGACAGTAAGCCATGGTATTTTTTTGCCTTGTTAAAGATGGGAAATACCTTCATTGTTTTATGTTGCAGGCAATTCCGTTCCTTGTGCTCAGATGACACACCAATGGTACGACGTGCTGCTGCTTCCAAATTGGGTGAATTTGCAAAAGTTTTGGAATTAGACAGTGTGAAAAGTGAAATTGTTCCACTGTTCACTAGTCTAGCTTCAGATGAACAGGTAAACTAACTCTTAGTATTTAAGGGACACAGATGTCTGAATTACAGAAATTTTGTTCCTTTAGGATTCAGTGCGCCTCCTTGCTGTGGAAGCTTGTGTCAGTATTGCCCAGTTATTGTCTCAGGATGACCTTGAGACTTTGGTGATGCCTACACTTCGACAAGCAGCAGAAGATAAATCTTGGCGCGTTCGCTATATGGTGGCTGACAGATTTTCAGAGGTAAAGTGATCATTTTTAAGTACTAAGGAAATATACATTAAAACCCGTTCAAATTCTTTTATAGCTCCAGAAAGCCATGGGTCCTAAAATCACCCTAAATGACCTCATCCCCGCCTTTCAGAACCTACTTAAAGACTGTGAAGCTGAAGTCCGGGCAGCTGCTGCCCACAAAGTAAAAGGTTAAGGAGTTCAATTTATGTTGGAACATGTGGAAAGCATTCTTTTTTTCTATTTATCTTTTAGAACTTGGTGAGAACTTGCCCATTGAAGATAGAGAGACCATAATTATGAATCAAATTCTGCCTTATATAAAGGTAAACCTGACTTTATTTTGTTTCACTCTCTTAATAAAGGCTTTTAATTTCGATTTTATTTTAGGAATTAGTATCCGATACCAATCAACATGTCAAATCGGCTCTAGCTTCTGTAATTATGGGATTGTCTACTATTTTGGGCAAAGAAAATACCATTGAACATCTTCTACCTCTTTTCTTAGCTCAGTTAAAGGATGAGGTGGGTCTTGCTTTATGTTCTGTTGCCTTTGAAATGTGGTCTTTTGGGGCTTGTGTACTTGCAGTGTCCTGACGTTCGTTTGAATATCATCTCCAATTTGGATTGTGTAAATGAAGTGATTGGAATCCGTCAGCTCTCTCAGTCTCTCCTTCCTGCCATAGTGGAGCTGGCAGAAGATGCCAAATGGAGGGTCCGCCTGGCCATCATTGAGTATATGCCGCTGCTGGCAGGCCAGCTGGTGAGTATGTGTTGCTCCATGAACTGCAGGGTATGTATGTTAATGGAATCTTCTGTATCTGTAGGGTGTGGAATTCTTTGATGAAAAGCTGAATTCTTTATGTATGGCTTGGCTCGTGGACCATGGTGAGTAGATAAAAACAGATTATTGAAAGCCCATATGAGAACATGTTTTTGACCTCTTCTGCAGTATACGCCATCCGAGAAGCTGCCACCAACAACCTCATGAAACTAGTTCAGAAGTTTGGTACAGAGTGGGCCCAAAATACTATTGTTCCCAAAGTGTTAGTAATGGCAAATGATCCTAATTACTTGCATAGAATGACCACTTTATTCTGCATTAATGTAAGTATAACATAACTGTTATTGCTAAGCTTTTTTAAATGTGCCATCTTACTTATTTTTCTAGGCACTGTCTGAGGCCTGTGGTCAGGAAATAACTACTAAGCAAATGCTGCCCATCGTATTAAAAATGGCAGGAGACCAAGTAGCAAATGTTCGCTTCAATGTGGCCAAATCTCTACAAAAGATTGGACCAATTCTAGATACCAAGTAAGATTTTAGTGTTTAGTCTTGTTTTAAAATGTCTTTCACAGATAATACTTTTGAATGTCAGTGCTTTACAGGGAGAAGTGAAGCCAGTACTACAGAAGTTAGGTCAAGATGAAGACATGGATGTCAAATACTTTGCACAGGAAGCTATAAGTGGTATGTATTTCCTTCTTTTGCCTTGCAGCTTAGACAGTTACAGCGCCACTGTCTGTGTCTCTAGTGGTGGCACAAAGGCTGAGGAAGCTAGAATTTCCTGTGAAGGACAGTGGAGAACCCAGTGTCCCTCGGGCTGACAAGAACCACTTCCCAAGACCCACAGTGCCTGGAGAGGACATGGGGAAGGTAAGTGCCCGGAAGCCTGGGGTCAAGTCCTGGGACTATGTTCAAATGTTAATTTCACTCACAGGATAAAGCAGCACAAGAAGCTCTCGGATGTGTGTTCAGAGATCCTGAAATACATACAATAATTGCTGCACTTTAAACCATAATCACAGGATGAGTTTTAGTGCCTGTAAATTGAGGATACTCTCCAAATAGCACTGGTAAGGTTGTTTTTCTTTCTTTCTTTTCTTTTTTAAAAATAAGAGCCTTTTAATTTCTTCACAGGAATCTGGATAACTTGCTTCACCCAGTCTGCAGCTTTCTGCCTAAATGCATATAGTGAAGTGGGAGGTGAGTAGGGGGGGAATGAAATGTGAAAATGCGTTAAATTTATCCTTGTTTCTAAAATTACCAGCAGAATTCAGCTACCCAGCCTCGATGAAGAGTTACACATCCTTTGTAATTATAATAGGAGTGAAGAAGACAATTATGAGGAAATGAAAGCTGACAAATGAGAGGTGGAGAGTGATAGAGATGAAGCTGACCCATTGCACAAACTGAATGTGGATCGGCCAACACTGACGTCAATGCATACTTTGTTGCCCACCAGCACGAAAAGGTCAGTTGCACAGTTCATTTCCAAACATCAGTCACTCTCCCATCTGACAGGAGGGAAGGGAACAATCATCACAGTTGAGATGAAATGTGATCCTGCTGACCAATGTAAGACATCTATTTGTCCAGTCAGAGAGTTCAATGAGCTAAGAAGCAAATAAATAATCTTCCTTAGCTTAAATGAAGGGGAAGAGAAATGAAGAGGGAAAAAAAAATCAAATCAAACCAAACCCTTTGAGCCATCTTCCATATTCCCAGCTTACTGTGGAATGCTAAGTAGGACTTAAGGATACAAAGTTTCATTGTGCTTTTTGATGTAAAGCTCTTTTTACTTTTTACGTAATGCTAGTGGCAGAAGGATAACAAATGGAAGACTTACAATAAATATTTTCCCAATAAAAATAAAATACTTAAAAATTTTTAAAAAATATTTTTCCTATCTTTGCCTCTCCTACCCTTTTTCAGTTCTAGGGGACAAATCTGAAATCATATATACAGAAACCTTGACTCAAGGTCATCTAGTAAGTAGGAAGGTTGCTAGAAGCAATGATGGGCCACTGCCTCAAATCAGAAAGGAAGCATTCCTCTTGGGCTAAAGACAAGTGACTCGTGATGTACAGGTCAGATTAATCAGGCTAATTATACAATACTAATTACATTTAAGGTCTCTCTCAGCAAAAAATTAAGTTGCATCAACCAGAGACAATTGAGAATATGTGAAAAACTTTCCTTGGTCCTAAAAGGTTTGTATTAATAAGGCTTTAAAGCCTTAGTTAATTAAAAAAACATGCCGAGAGGGTTATATGGCTATTAAAATTTTAAGGCTTTGTTTTCACAGGGAATCAATTATACATTGAATACAAATAATAGCTACCTTGTATTGAGTGTTTACATGGTGCCAGGAGCTTTATCTAACAATTTATTTAACAAACAGTTAACTAGCACTGTGTGCCGGGCACTGTTCTAAGTACCCTACAAATATCAACTCAAGTAATAATCACTATGAGATATGAACTTTTATCACTCTCCCTTTACAGATAAGGAAACTGAGAAGAGAGAAGTCAGGAAACGTGGTCAAGGTCACAAAGCTAGTAAGTGGCAGAGATAGGATTCAAACTCAGGTATCCTGACTACACAGCCCATACTCTGACCTATTACCCTACATCGACTCCCTGTCTCCAATATTATCACCAATCCCTATAATCTGTTCCTGAAAAACAGATTTGTATTTAATAGATATGGAAACTCAGGCCTAGAAAGTGTAAATAATCGGCCCAAGGTTATAGCTACTAAGTGGCACAGACAGAATTTGCACCAGCACTGCTACTCAACTCAGTACTCTACATGAAGCCCTGTTTGACGTGTGATTAATTCATAGATTTTTATCCTTATTTAAGTATTTATTATAAACATTTTAGATTGGGAAAGTTGGAGAATAAAACTAAATATTCCTCATCTATTTTATTCTCAACTTAATGCCTGAACAGCCAGGGCCAAAACAGGTGGAAATAGTACTGCAATTACTAAAACTACTGAAAGCCAGTATTTGCATTCAGCCTCCTACTGTGAATGTCCTCACACTCACTTTTTACAAAGGTTGCAGGTCTCATGGTTGAGGCAATGAGTACACACTGGTGTGGGTGAATCCATGGCTCATTAGTGTCTCAAGTTTTTTTTTTTTTTTTGAGACGGAGTCTCCTCTGTCACCAGGCTGGAGGGCAGTGGCACAATCTCGGCTCACTGCAACCTCTGACTCCCTGGTTCAAGCGATTCTCTCCTGCCTCAGCCTCCTGAGTAGCTGGGATTACAGGCATGCACCACCATGCCCAGCTAATTTTTGTATTTTTAGTAGAGACGGGGTTTCACCATGTTGGCCAGGATGGTCTCGAAATCCTGCCCTCGTGATCCGCCCACCTTGGCCCCTCAAAGTGCTGGGATTACAGGCGTGAGCCACTGCGCCCGGCCTGTCTCAAGTTTTTACCCACGGGGAAAACAAAACCTGGAAACTGATCTCAAAGCCATGTTTCTGTTATTTATTAAAATGAACCATGTTTGATACTTCTATTCCATTTTGTTTTATAAACACAAAAATATTTTAATTTTGTGCTTCTCTTCAATTTCAATATACAAGATGGCTAAAGCAGTTCATTTATTCAGCTTATTTTGCAATTAAAGAGATTTTCATAAGCCAAAAAAAAAACCCAGAAAAAAGTATAATTTGAGGGAATAACTTTGTAAGGGTTCTTGTAATTTCTTCCCACAGAGCCCTATTTTTCCCATGTGTTAGATTCCATTAAGATTTAAGAGTTCTCAGAGATAAGAAGATGATCCTTAAAGAAAATCAGGGCCATCAAGAAGTTATAAAATTTACAGATAAAAATAAATATCCTAGAGAAATTCTTTAAAGACATTGGAATCCATCTAAACACTTTATAGCACGTGAATGATCTGGCCCATGCCCGCCTCTCCTGGCTTTTTTCCTATCATTCTCACTGGCTAATACCTGCAGTTTCCTTACCACTCCAATTCGCTCTGGCCTCTCAGCCTTTGCATGTGTGGATCCATCTGCTTGAGGCAGATACCCCAGCCTCGATCTCTATCTCTCTCTCTCCCTCTCTCCTTTTTGTGTTTTTTTTTTTTTTTTTTTTTTTTTTTTTTTTTTTTTTGAGACTGAGTCTCGCTCTGTTGCCTAGGCTGGAGTGCAGTGGCAGGATCTCAGCTCACTGCAACCTCCACCTCCTGGGTTCAAGCAATTCTCCTGCCTCAGCCTCCGGAGTAGCTGGGACTACAGGCGCATGCTGCCATTCCTGGCTAATTTTCTGTATTTTAGTAGAGACGAGGTTTCACCATGTTGCCCAGGCTGGTCTCGAACTCCTGAGCTCAGGCAATCTGCCCGTCTTGGCCTCCCAAAGTGCTAGGATTACAGGCATAAGCCACCGAGCCTGGCCTCTCCCTCTTTCTTTCTCTGTCTCCCCGATCCCCAATCCTGCCACAAATACCTTCTTGTTAATCAAGTGTTAGCTAATAATTTCCCTGATTCTTCCAGACAGAGTTAGTCTTTCTCCTAGCCTCATGTCCCTGAAAACAATGATCTTTTTGTGTTATATTAACTTAAAGGTCTGGTTCTTATTTGATTAACTCCTTGAGGTAAGAGCAGAGTTAAGCTTTTTGTCACTGCTGCTGTTTTTGTCTTGAAATGTATGAATATCCAGGACTTAGTCCAAGAGCAGAGTAGAAGCTTAATAAACATTTACTAAAATTTTTGAGGATAGTGGAGATGATAGAGAATTAAGTGTGGGCAAGAAAATTTGAGTGCTTAGATATACTCTGTGCACACATGTGTGTGTGTGTCTGCTTGTAATGAATGGAAGCAGGGACACTAAATGTACAACCATAGAATGATGGACCCCAAAATTCAATTAGTGAGTACCCCTTTAGGAAGAAGTGACACAGAATGCTTGGAAATGACAAAATGGTGTAGTGGGAGAAGGACAGATACTGTGGTCAGAGAGACCTAGGTTTGAATTCCAGGTCTGCTACTTATTATCTGTGTCAGCTCGGCCAATTTTTTAATCTCTTTGCATCTCAGCTTTCTCATCTAGTAACTGGCAATAGCTAAGCGGCTCCCAAGATTGCTGTGAAGATGAAGTAAGTATCTAGCAGAATACCTGAAAACAGTGAGGGCCCAATTAAATGTGAGTCATCACACTGTCTTCACCAGAGAGAACTTCACCAATCTGAATTTTTATCTGACTTCTATATAATTAGAAGGGCTTGAAGATTAGATACTAAAAAGCAAAAATAAAAACCAAAAAGACAAAACAAAAACCTAAGATATCACACAATGACATCAGAAACACTGATTTGACCCACGTATATTTTATGCCAGAATTATAATAGACATACTATAGCCAGGCAAAACTTGGTTATAACGTCAAAGCAATATTCTGTTTTTTGTTTGCAAGTTTCTTTGGTGTCTTACTTTGACATTTTCTTTTGAGATGTTAGTGACAGCACTTTGTAATTCCTACAGCATATGATTTACACACCTATAACCTTTCTCTGCCTAAAAAAACTCCTAGAACACATGTGCATGTATGTTTCTTGTAGCACTATTTACAATAGCAAAGACTTGGAACCAACCCAAATGCCTGTCAATGATAGACTGGATACAGCAAACGTGGCACATATACACAATGGAATACTACGCAGACATAAAAAAAGAATGAGTTCATGTCCTTTGCAGGGACATGGATGAAGCTGGAAACCATCATCCTCAGCAAACTAAAGGAATAGAAAACCAAACACCACATGTTCTCACTCATAAGTGGGAGTTGAACAATGAGAATACATGGACACAGGGAGGGGAACATCACACATGGGGGCCTCTTTGGGGGTGAGGGGAGGCGGGGAGGGAGAGCCTTAGGACAAATACCTAATCCATGCAGGGCTTAAAACCTAGATGACGAGTTGATAGGTGCAACAAACCACCATGGCACATGTATACCTACGTAACAAAGCTGCACATTCAGCACATGTATCCCAGAACTTAAAGTAAAAAAATAATAATAAAAAATAAAAAATAAATAAAATAGTTCTCTTGGAAAAAAAAACAACTCCTAGAACTCCTTTGTGCTATTGTTTTGGTAAATATTTCGTTTTGGTAATAAGGGAATGTAAAGGTGTAGCAGGAGTTTTCCCCCTTCTTTCTACAGAGCTAAGGACTTAAAAAAAAAAAAAAAAAGAAAGACCTTCTCTGAAAAAGACAATTTTAGGGCAGCCGATGCTTTCAAGGAGCATTAAACAAAATATCCCAGTGAAGTTCCTCACAGAAGGTTGGCAAAAAAGAGTGAAATAAATGACACCAAATGGAAGGGCCAAAAGCAGAGGAAGGGAAAAAAACAAATGGAAGTGAACAGACATAAACTATGAAAGTATTCTAATTTTGTGCATCACATTTTCACAACAAAAATGACAAATTGATATAAATCTTTATATATACGTGTATATGTGTGATATATATATATATATACACATACACACACACACAAATGAATATAACAAATTAACTTAAAAACATTTTGTCTTATTCAGGCAATCCCATTAGAAAAAAAAAATCACAGACTATAGAATGGAAAATCCATTACATATCCTGTAACATATGTAATATTGACATTTAAAATGAGTAAAAATAATTTGCCTTCCCCTAATTGCCTAAGACAAAAACTAATGGGAAATGGCACAGAAACAAATCAGTTCAATGTACAAACATGAGGGTTTTACCTTATATTTTACACCATATACAGCAAACCGAGGAAGCTACTTTGTCCCTAAACTTACTAAGTTCAATGAGTATCCAACCTAACAGGTCAATTAATAATTTCTTGGTCAGTCCCTGTCATCTGGATGTCTCCCTGCTCTTCTTTAACAATCTTAGAACAAAACACCACCATGTGTAACTTTGCTAAGCTTTTAACCCACACTCTTTCTCTTCAAAACCCAAGTCAAACAAAATCTCCCTTACATACCTTCAACCTCTACTGCTGCTGCTCTAGTTCAGACTCATGTTTTCTTAAATGGACTATTGCACTAGATTCCTTATTAGTCTTCCTGTCTTCCACCTCACCCACATCTCCCACCTATCTTAACTCTGCTGCCAGAGACATATTTCTGACATGCAAATCTAATCATGTTATCCCAATTCCACTTTACCCCTACCCATGCCCTATAATTTTCAGTAGGCTAGACTCCCCATTACCTACAGAATAAACTATAAAATCTTTGACATGGCATTCAAGATGTTTCATATTCTGGTCTTTACTTATCTGCTCCCCCTGTATCAATCCTGCATGCCTACAGATTTTACATGTAACCAGTTTTGAATTTACAGTTCCCCAACATTCCAATCTCTGTCTACCTGCCTGCAACATTCTGCTTCTGTTTATCTTCCTGACAAGCTTCTCTAACTTCTCTCTCAAGTCTAAGTTCAAATAATTCCTTCTTTGTGAAGCTTCCCTGACTCTTCAGGTAGACTGCTTGTTCCCTCACCTATACTCCCATGCAGTTTGTATATACTTTTAAAATTGCAACTATCATACTGTATTTTTTCAGTTTTATTAAAATGTAATTGACAAAAATTGTGTATATTCAAGGTGTACATGCTATTTTTATATATGGATATGTTGTGAAATGATTTCCACATATCATATTGTACTTAACATAGCACAGTACCTGATACATATTTATTGAGTGAATGAGAGTTTTGACTATGTAAATAAAGAGACTGAGAATATAAAATAAAACATTTTACAACTGTGAAAAGGCAAGGAGAAAAACAGGCAAACTAATCTCTACCCAACTTAATTTTCATGTTATAAATCAAAACCCTATCGTATCAGATCAAGGAAAGGTGCTTTTCTGTCTCAACTATTTCTCATTCTACCTCCATCACTTCTTTTGCCTTTTCTCTGCTTCTGGCTGTAGCCATCAGTCATAATTAGGAGAGCAGGCCAGAGTACCAGCAACCAGCATTACTCCTCCAGCCCTGTCTTTTCTCCAGTCACTCTGACACTCAGATAAATGTACCTCTTCCAGCAGAGCACCCCGAAACCCTGCCAATGGAATCTGGACACATCAGACCCCAGATGTAGCTCTGACCTGTGTATATTAATAATGAACTCATTCCCTTACTTTTAATTACACACAGAACTAAGGAAATGAATAAAATGGACTTTGAGATAGCCTGATGTCATCAGGTAGAAATGCTGCTGAATCTGCGCCTGCAGGTCTGTTTCCACACACTGAGTGCAGTGGCTCACTTCGGATCTTATTAGAGCCAGTTGTGTCCCAGTTACCTGCTATTTTGATATTCATGTTGTTATCCAGCAGGAGATTTTCAGCTTTGAGGTCACGGTGCACAATCTTCCGACCATGACAATAATCAACAGCAGACAGGATTTGCCAGAATTTTCGCCTGGCTTCAGACTCATTTAACCGGCCATGATTAGCAAGATAGTCTGTAAATGAAGAGAGGATTAAGAATTAGTCAC